ACTTCTCCAGAATGATTTTGTCTCCAAATTCCTTTGGGTGACACTTGGGATGTGTGGGGCCAGCAAGTTTCACAAGGGAGAGCAGGCAAGTTTCACAAACAGGACAAACCAGTTTTTTTGTTTCTGTTTTTTATTTTTAAATGGAAGGATAGATTCTGAAACAGCATTGGGAATACTTGTTCCAATTCGCCTTCCATTCACCTGCGCTAAGGTGGGTTGGAAGTGTGGAGCTGCCTTCCATGGGAGTGAAAGTCTGTTTCTAGGAGTCCCTGCCGTGGATGAAGGGAGGTATAACAGATATAGAACAGTAATAACCCTGCGGAAACAAGTCCAGCAGAGATGAAGCAAGCCCCGGAGACCTGGGTGCATGGGCTTGTGGACTGGCCATGGTCCAGGAACCTGGACACTCTTGGACCTGGTCCTTGGACCAGTCACTGCCCCATCTGGTTCGCTCTCCTAGGGCTGTGTGGCTCTGGCGTTTGAAATTTAGGATTAGACAGGGAGAGTACCACAGGTTGAGGGGGCAGAGGAGGAAGAGAAGGCTTCGTGAGTGTGGAAGAAAGTCTCCAGAGTGAGGCTGGGTGCAGTGGCTCACACCTGTAATCCCAGCATTTTGGGAGCGCCAGGTGGGTGGATCACCTGAGGTCAGGAGTTCAAGACCAGCCTGGCCAATGTGGTGAAAACCTGTCTCCACTAAAAATACGAAAGTTAGCTGGGTGTGGTGGCAGGTACCTGTAATCCCAGCTACTCAAGAGGCTGAGGCAGGAGAATCGCTTGAACCCAGGAGGCAGAGGTTGCAGTGAGCTGAGAGCATGCCACTGTACTCCAGCCCGGGCAGTGGAGCCAAGAAAAAAAAGAAATTGTCTCCAGAGTGAATGATCCAAGATGGCTTCCCCATGAGCTCATAATTCAAATTCTTAGAACACTTGCTGGTTTTATTTTATTTTTTTTTGTTTTAAGTAGAGACAAGGTTTCGCCATGTTGGCCAGGCTGGTCTCGAGCTCCTGACCTCAGATGATCCACTCTCCTCAGCCTCCCAAAGTGCTGGTATTACAGGTGTGAGCCACCCTGCCCAGCCTAGATTACTTTCTTCTAGCCAGGAGTCTTCCCTGATGGTTCAGATATAACGGATGGGGTCTTTTGGATGTGGCATGCCTGGTGTCTTTGGAGGAACTTATCTGTCAGGGCAGCTTTGCCAGACATCTCCTGGGTGCCTGAGTTTGGGGGCTTCTCCCTTTGCCAATGAAATGGGTTATTTATTTATGGAGTACATCTGTGCCTATTCCATCTATCCACCCATCTACACACCCGCCCACCCATCTAACATTCCTTAAATGCCTGCCATACTCCAGGTACCACGTTAGGAGCTGAGGGTGCCAGAAGGATGCCCTTGCCTTCAGAGAGCACCCAGTGCCATAGGAGAGACAGACTGCAGATGCCCCCAGAGGTCCATGAGGCCATGATTTCCGTTAGAGTGTAGCAGGAGGGAGTGTAATGTAAACAAATAATGATAAGGCAGAATGACACCTGCCGGTATACACAGGGTTCTGAGAAGTGGCTTTAGGACTGGATATTGAAGGAGGTAGAACACTTTAGCTGAAGAGGAGGACATAGCAACCAGCCAGGACAAGGATGAGGACTACAGAGAGGGTGGGCCAGGGTGGGGAAGCAGCAAGGTGTGTTAGAGCTGCCAGAGTCTGCAAGAGTAGATGGAGGAGAGCAGCTACAGAGGGGCTTGGATGGTGGGCTGGGGGCCTGTGGGTCCTATGAGGACTGGCCCTTTGCTCATGAAGGATGAGAATCTCTTAGGGAAAAAAAAAAATCCTACGCACTCAGCTTCCATGCCCTGAGGGGTTTCCAGGCATATTAGCAGCAACTGAAGTGGGAGCTGAGGGGAGAGGGAGGTGAGGGGCTATGTTGGAATCAAAAAGGAGGAAGGGGGCACATGCCACACTCTTGCACCCAAAGGTAGAGTGGGCATGTGGCCCTTCCAGTGCCCTTTGTACCTCGTCCTCGCTCCACGTTCCCTGACCCATGGTTTTGCTGCTCTTACAAGGCCTGTCCTCCCCTCTCTTCATTCCCTGTCTCTGCCTTTGGTGTCTGGAGAGTGAGAAAGCTGACTCGTGTGCAGAAGTGATGCTGGCCCTGAGTAATTTCAGAAGAAGTGGGTAGAGAGGAGGGTGTGGGTATCTGGAGGCCTGAATTTCAACCCTGCTCCCCCAGACTTGCTGTATGGCCTCAGGGCAGTCACTGTCCACTCTGGGCCTCAGGGTCTACGTCTTCAATGAGGGCATCTGAGACAATACCCTCTGGGTCCTCTCTGGTTTGGGCATCGTGCAATGTCGATGCCTTAGTGTCTTCTCCAAGCTTCCTTTCCCAGCTGTCTTCCTCCCCCAGGCTCCACCCCTGCCTCTCCCTCCTGCTCCATCCGGCTGCAGTTGGGCAGGAGCGGGAGAGAACCACCTTCCCCTCCAGGGAGGGGAAGACCTCCTGGGGGAGACCAGGAACCTCAGTATTTGCTTGACAGTTATCTGATGCTTGCCCGAAAATCAGGGTTGAAATGGCATTCGTTCCATTACAAGGCAGACCATTAAGGCCAATCTCAACATAGAGAGCTTTGTCGTCCCCTGAGTGGTTTTTGGTTCTTATTGTCATGGACTTTGGTTCAAATGAAAATGTTCCAGAAAACTGCCTTCTCATTCTGTAGCATTTGAGAGGGGAAATGAGAGAATGCGTGCCCTCTTCGTGGTTCTTGGAGCAAGGTGGGGGTGGCCGAGGCCCTGGCCTGCTCATGCCTGCACAGGAAACGGCTGCCACTCCCTTCAGGAATGTCAGTTACACAGCAAGTACTGTATGGACAAATCACTGTCCATCTCCTTCCAGTGCATCCAACCATTGATTGTTTTTTTTTTGTTTTTTGTTTTTTTTTTTTCAAAGAGCTGCTGAGTGAAAAACCTCCTGGTCAGAGCAGTGAGGGCGAGAGATTAATTTTCACCCATGAGCTCTGCTCTAAGGACAGCTTAGAGGCAGTTGCTGAGGCAGTTCAGAGGGGTGGAGCTGACCTGGAAGGGGTTTGAGGTCAGCGCTGGAGGTAGAAGGCTCAGCAGACATGGTTCTCAGACAGAGGCTTGGCCAGAGGATAAAGTGCTGCTATAGCCAGTTAGGGGCATGGGGAAATGTCTACATCCCTGCAGTTCTCCAAAATAAGACAACTCCTACACAATAAAACAACCATAACTACCGCCCCCATGTACACACACACGTGCACTCGTGCGTGCGCCTCTGCAATAGAATGATTTTTCCAAAGGCCCGCTAGTTTCAAGCCCTAGTTCCGGAATTCCAGTTGCCAATCCTTCCAGCTTTTTTGTCAGATTGTGTTGAATCGACCCTTTCTTAACGAAGGCTTCTCCCGTAACCCAGTGTGTCCTGCCAACCTCGTTCTGAGCAGAGACCTCACTTCCTCTATAGCAGCCCCTTAGCCCTCTGGTGCGGGACTGCCCTAAGCCCGAGCAGGCTGGGCTGTGGGGCCGCACGTGGGGCGCCTCTGAGGATGCTGCGGCTGTGGTTCTGCTCTGGCTGTGGCGACATCGCGTGGCCTAATGCGGAACTGCAACTTGGTAGCGGACGGCCCCTCTCCCGAGCTACTGGCCCTTCTGCCTTTTTCTCTCTGTTGCTGTCTCTCTTCTCTTCTGCTTTTTCTCCTTCTCTTTTCCCTCTAGACCCGGCTTTGCAGCTGGAGAGGCTGGTCCGTTTGCCCCTGGGGAAACACTTTATCAGGCCGAGCGAAATGTTGTCTCAAGTCACAGAAAATCCATGCTTTGGGGGATGGCCTTCGCCAGCCACAGCCAGATTTCTTCGCGTGTAAGTGGCCACAGGGGCCCTTTAAGAGCGAGCATTTCCTCCCCACTTTCCTTCCCTGATTTAGGTTTCTTGAAATCCAGAAGCCCAGACTCTGTAAGGTGATTCGTGTCCTCGCCTTTGCTTATCCGTACACCTGGGACTCCCTCCCCATCTTCTACAGGGTAAGGACTGGCTGCATCTCCTCTCTGCCTGTTCAAGACCTGATGTTTCTTTAAACACCTGCAGCTATTCCTGTTCCCAGGGGAGAGTGCACAAAATGAAGCCACCTCGTACCACCAGAAGCACATGATCATGACCCTCCTGGCCTCTTTCTTGTACTCTGCACATCTGCCAGAACGCCTAGCCCCTGGACGCTTTGACTACATCGGTGAGTGGGCAACAGCCCTGCTGCTCTGCTCACTGATCTTGACGGCCTTTTGTGTTTGCCATAGGTCACAGTCACCAGCTGTTTCACGTGTGTGTGATCCTGGCCACGCACATGCAGATGGAAGCCATACTTCTGGACAAGACTCTGAGGAAGGAATGGCTCCTGGCCACCTCCAAGCCCTTCTCTTTCTCTCAGATAGCTGGAGCCATACTTCTGTGCATCATCTTCAGCCTCAGCAACATAATTTATTTCTCAGCTGCTCTGTATCGGATTCCCAAGCCAGAATTACATAAAAAAGAAACATGACTCAGACCATAAGCTTTTCATGCCAGATGTCAACATTAAGCTGCAACATCCTAACCACCATAAGCCGGAGGTGGTTACAGCTTATCATGGCCTAAAATATTCATAATGGTTGGTGTCTTTTGAATGAATTCATGTCAAAAATGTTATTCAGCTGGGGAAATTTCTCTAAATGTACACTGATTCTGTGTGTGTGATTTTAAAAGGAGAATATGGTTCAAGCAAGTCCTTGTTAAGGCAAACTATTGATATTTCATTAATTTTAAATTTACTTAAAATGTGGTTTTAAATTCTATTTAAACATTTGGATTAAGCATATTACTCTGGAGCTTTGTATTATTCTTTAAAAATGAATCTTGCTTCATTTGATGAATTTCATGTCACAAAGCTTCTCTCAAGAGCTCTCGTAGTGGCCTGTCAACCACTTTCGGAGAATGAGCCAGGTCAGTCACTGGGAGGACCTGTGAAAGAAAGTTGGTCACTGAGTGCCTTGGGGACTGGCAAAACATTCCAGAATGAAGAGAGCTGTCTGGGGAGAGCCCTTCTTCCCTTCTCCACCTAGTGAAGGGAGAACAGAAGGGGAGTCCTCTCTTCCCACAAGTCCATTCTGCCTTCAAAGTGTAAGTTCTCATGTCATTATGGATTTGGAGTTTGTCAGTTTTTTTCTTAAAAGTCCACAGCGGGGTGTCATGTGTTCTGTTATGTTCTGTTTTCTGGTTGCCAGTTTGATCTGCAAAGTATTTTTCAGTGCAGGTAAAATGTGTTAAACCATAAGAGTTGACTGAGTTAATCCCAATTGGTTGTGCTCATATGCCACCTTTTAAACCAATGGAAATTGCTATATTTGGGGATGTCATACATTTGATATTGCTTCAGCATTTCAAATATGTTGCAAAATTTAGTATCCATATGCATAAGAAGTTAATCACCTTGCCAGTGGGGTGGTCACATATAGTGTTCTCAAGCTTTACTGTGAATCAGAAACATCCAGTAAGCTTGTGACAAATGCAGACTCCTAGGGAAAACCAGGGGGTTCTGCTTCACTAGGTTAAATGTAGGTTTTGTAGAGGAGATCTGCACTGGAGCAAGTCTCCCAGATGATTCTAATACAGGAGGGCCAGAGGCCAAACTTGAAGAACTGCTGGTGTTACATGTTCCAAAAGGCATTAGACCTATCAGCTTTGTTTCGCCTGATCTCAAGTTTTAGCAACTCACCAACTAAGGCGTAACCTCATTTTATGTTCCAGCGTTTTCTACTCTGAATAGTTCTAAAACACTGAGCATTTTCTCATTTGTTGCATTACTGATTAAAGTTCAGTATTTCATGGTGTTTTCAGGGAACACAGAAATGCGGATGCAAAACAACTTTTGACAGAGGCCCATCAAACCCAGATCTGCACTTGGTAATGACTTAGGGGGGCTTCCTCACAATGCAGGATCCTCTTTGCTGACTCAGGAATACTCCATATTTTAGACTACTGCCTCTACCATTAACTAGCCCAGACATTTGAATGGCCTTGTAAACAGCTCACTGTCTAATACTCGAAGGACAAGTAACAATTTATATTGGATGAGAGTGGTCAAGAAATATGATTTCGTTAGTTTTATTATCTGTTTACTTCCTCTGGGGAAGGCAGACTGATAAAATTATATGGGCTGGTAAATTTTTGGTACATTAATTGCAAGCTGCATGACAAAATTTGTTTTTCTGGCAACAATCTGACATTATTAGTGGAATTCCACACCAACAGGGCTTGTGAGCTTCCATTTCATCTTACTGTAACTTCAATTTTATGGCAAAAAAAGGTACAAAGTTTAAATACCCCTTTCTAGTAATGCCAAAGACATACAGTGTTTTACATTCTCTCCTTTATAGGTAACAAAATAATGTTTAGCTCAGTAAGTACTGAAATAATGAGTGACCAATTTGAAGGATTTTTAGATTATTTAATCTTTGCTTATGTTGCTTTTTCACATGCTTAATGATGGAAATGAAATGTTAAATCAACAAAATAAGATCCAGTGTTTCATAACATTTTTATAAGTTTGGTAAACTTTAGTCCCATTATATACTTTTGGGGACAGTGTTATAAATCAGAATTTTACGACAGTTTGCAGAACACTGATTTGAAAGCTTCCTATGCAAAATGAGAAGGGGTTCAAATATATTAATTATCATTAAGTATTAAATAATAGGCATTAGATGTCTAATGTGAGTATAATTTCATCCAAGCCATCTCAGAAAGTCTAAAAGGTTGGCAGGGGGTCAGCTGAAGACCTCACTGGAGTGGGTCTTAATTTTTAAAAAGTGTCTCACTACATTTAAGACATGTGACACATTCCCATTGGTAACAATTGCTCACCATGGCATTGTCTCAAAAAAGACTATGGTGGGGAGGGTGGCACATTCCTAATGGGATGTACCTCTCCCCACTCCCCTTGCTTGAGAAGCACTACTCAAAAATTTACCAGACCTTACAACTGTGATAAAACTTGAATGTGTATGATGAATAAGGCCATTCAGTTAACTTTACCTCCCTTTACCCATTGAAGGGGTTCCTTTTCCATTGCTCAGTTTTTAGAAAATAATTCTCATCTTTTTTCTAAAGAAATGAATTTGTGGCTGGTCTGAAGGTAGTGAGTTAGCTCAATTGATTGTTCGCAGTCAGTTATAGATCAAGCTCCTTGTTCTACTCTTCCCCTCTTCTCACTACTGCACTTGACTAGTCTTAAAACAAAGAAAGAACGAATGAATGAATGAATCTGTGGCTGGATGCAGTGGCTCATGCCTGTAATCCCAGCACTTTGGGAGGCTGAAGTGGGAGGACTGCTTGGGCCCAAGAATTCAGGACCAGTCTGGGCAACAGAGCCAGACACTGTCTCTATAAAAAAAAGTTAAAACTAGCTGGTTGTGGTGGTGCACACCTGTGGTCCCAGCTACTGTGGAGGGTGATGTGGGAGGATTGCTTGAACCCAGGAGTTGGATGCTGCAGTGAGCTATGATTGCGCCATTGCGCTCCAGACTGGGCAACAGGGCAAGACCCTGCCTCAAAAAAAAAAAAAAAAGAATTTGTAATTGTTGGTAGGATGTTATGGGAAATTTAGAGGTCTTCTGAGTATAAAGTGGTTTAAATATTTGGTCTGCTGAAGTCTTTCTGGAAGTGTTGTTCCCCCTGCTGCCCCGCCCAGTAGAAACTTGCTCATATGAGAGGTTCTGAGGTAGGTGCGGTGTAGTAGAATGGCATTGTCAGATATGTTCAAGAAACCCTTCATTTGACACTATTTTGTACCTTATGGTACCCTTTAACATTTTTTAATTAAAAAAAATATTTTTTGAGACAGGGTCTTGTTCTGTTGCCCAGGCTGGAGTGTAGTGTTGCAATCTTGGCTCACTGCAACCTCTGCCTGACAGGCTTCAGTGATCTTTCCACCTCAGCCTCCTGAGTAGCTGGGACTACAGGTGCATGCCACCAAGCCTGGCTAACTTTTTGTAGAGATAGGGTTTTGCCATGCTGCCCAGGCTGGCTTAGAATTCCTGAATTCAAGTGATTTGTCTGCCTCAGGCTCCCAAAGTGCTGGGATTACAGGCATGAGCCACACTGCACCCAGTCCATGCTACCCTTTTTATATGAAACACCTATTAACACGGTACAACAACACTTCAAAACATATTATTTGAATTTCGGCCTCTGATTTTCTAGTCAACAATCCATTAAGGCAAAGACCTGTTTCCAAACTCAGATGTTCTCCAACTTACACTAATGTCTGGTTTTCTTGAACTATGTGAGAGAAAAAAATAAACAGAATTTATTTATTATCATAAAGTCATCCTGTTTGCCACTTAATTTGGTTATGTTTTATCTACCACACTGCAAATATGTTAATTCACCATGAGAAACAGATCCCTGTACACATGTGTATCAGTAAATCATTCAATGAATAGTTAGTGCTTAGGATGTATAGAATGGCCACTGTCCTAGGAACTGGGGATAC